CCAGCACCCTTACATGTTCTTAAAGTGTGTAGTCTCAGAGCAAGCAGCCTCAACGTCATGTGGGAACGTGTAAGAAATGTGAATTATTGGGTTCTCCCCCAGACCTAATGAGTCAGAAACTTTGAGAGTGGGGCCCAGGAATCTGTATTTTAACGAGTCTTCCAGGTCATTCTAATGCAACCTACAGTTTAAGACCCACTGTTTTGGACTCTAAAATTTAGGGCCACCCAACAGTTTCCAAAGCGAAGCCGTTTGCTCTTGGTTAGAACTCCTCCATCCCCAATCCCAAGCACCAGCAGCAAAAGGGAATGGAATCTCTGGAAACATTTTATACTTTGCCCCCTTTTTTGAGTTTTTCTTTTCTTTTTAGGCTTAGTAAATATACATTGTACCAAGTTATCAATTACCAACAATGGAAAGTAGCCCAGGCATATATGCTATAGAGGATAACCTAAAAGACACCTGTGTTGAATTTAACTTGAAGGTGGGAGGATTTATATTTCTGCTTGTTTTCCTGAGCTAATATTTAAGTTACTTCTCTTTCCTTGAGTCCCTACCAGGTGGGCAGTAGGGGGAAAGTCACGGGTATACTGGTAGAAGAAAAAGCTGCCCTGGAATTTCAAGTCCATCACAGAAGATGTGCAAGGAGCTGGGGGTACCCACGGAAGTCACTTTGTGCAGGAAAACTGCATGAAGGATGGACTTGGTTTAACTGAATTGACGCAGGCCAGGTGAGAATAGGAACCGTGGCAGCAAGTGGCAGCAGGTGGATTCATAAGCAGTCTTCCAGGCTGATGTTTTCTGTACAGCAGACATCCCTCACTCTTTCCCAGCAACCCCAGCTGAGAACAGCACCCAGACAGGCTGATTTCTTCTGGAGAGGCCTGAGGCTCTTGCTCCTGCCCTGCCCTGTGCCCTGATGCCAGCAGCCACTGCAGCCCTTTTTGTGCTCACCCCCGACCTGTGGTGTGACATCACAATGTAGTCCATTCAGGATCTTGAGACTGATTTGCCCCATGGGCCTAAGACATAAGCTGAACCTCTGGCCTGCAGTTCCAGATCCAAGGTGACTGAGACAAACTGCCAGCTGCCACTGGCTTATCAGGAGCACCTGGTGAGTATTCAGAACTTTCCCAAGCAGCATGGGGAGGGGTGACCAGTCCCTTTTTGTCTTTTAGGGCTATCTTAGTTTCCACTGCTGCAGCCTGTGGCCTGGACATTTGCCCATGGTTGTGAGGTCCCCATGCATGGGACTTCTTCCTCCTGACTCCAGGCTTCAGTTCACCCATCAGGCCTTAAAGCATCTTCGGCCCTATCTTGCCCTGAACTTTTTGCTGCAAAAACCAAGGGCACTGCCTCAAGCTTATCTTCCCAGCCACTGTTTACTGCTGCTACATTGTTGCCCAAGACACTTCAGAAGTGACTGTTGTTGTCATCTCCTGCCAAGTCCTGGAAGGCAAGCCACCAAGTCCCATGCACCATTCCCACAGCCCGACAACCTTCCTGACTCTACCCACTGGAATCTAAAGAGTCTGCCCACTTCTGGATGTTTGTTCAGGTAGGGAAGTTCAAGCCCCGTGCCCATGAACGCAACCTCTCATGTCTTTTGCTCCCCTTCCTAGAATCTGCTGACACATCAAGGCCACTTTTCTTAGGAGCCCCCTGACTTCCAAAATCAGTGCCTTTGGATTCATCTCTTCCGGGAGAGTTCAGTGTCTTCTGAAATGTTACAAAACGTCCTTCAGAGCAAGAAGGCGTACACGAGGAGCTCGACTCTGTAGAAAGGTCTGGAGGAGGATGGGGACAGGAGAGGGGATCTAATCCTCCTCTCTCCCCACTGCTGTCGCAGGAGATGGACAACATGTCTCCCAGGCTGAGAGCCTTCCTCTCCGAACCCATTGGAGAAAAGGATGTCTGCTGGGTGGATGGCATCAGCCATGAGCTCGCGATCAATTTGGTCACCAAAGGTATCAATAAGGTAATTCATATTTTCTTACTTCTCTGACTTCTCTGCTTTCCTCCCTGTCTCATCCCCTCCCCAGGCCTACATCCTGCTGGGACAATTCCTTCTGATGCACAAGAATGAAGCCGAGTTTCAGAGGTGGCTCATTTGCTGTTTTGGTGCCACTGAGTGTGAGGCCCAGCAGACTTCTCACTGCCTCAAGGAGTGGTGTGCCTGCTTCCTGTAGACACAAACCTCATTGCTGCCCCCCACCACCCTCTGGGGAAAATGACGCCTTCTCCACCTATGCCCAGGCTCCGAGTCCTCATTTGTGTTTTT